GCGCTCGCCACGTCTCCCTTAGCGAGCTCGCTGGGGACACGCAGGGGGAGGGAAAACTGAGCGGGGCGGGAACTATCTCCTCTCGCGAGAGCTGGCGACGGCGGCGGCAGCGGCAGAGGTGGCGGCGGCGTGTCCGTGAGAGTGGCGTGGGGGCGGGGAGGAGAGGCGGCGGCGGCAGTGTCCAAGCTACGCCACTCGGGCCGGGGCGTTGGGAGCGGGAGTGCAGAGCGTGGTCGTGGCGGCGGCGGTGAGAAGAGCGAGGCGGAGGAGGGGGTGCCATGGCCGGGCAGCAGTTCCAGTACGATGACAGTGGGAACACCTTCTTCTACTTCCTCACCTCCTTCGTGGGGCTCATCGTGATCCCGGCGACATACTACCTCTGGCCCCGAGATCAGAATGCCGGTGAGTCCCGCCGGCCTTTGCCCGCGAACCCGCGCAGGCCCCGCCAGCGCCCCCAGGCCCTGCGGCGCCCGCTTGCCCGGCCCCAGCCCGCGGCGTCCGGGATGACAGGGACGGTGCGGCCCGGCCTGTGTCCAGCGTCCGCCACTGGCGGGGCCCGGGTCAGCAGCGTTTCCCTCGGCGCTTCTCCACCTCCCTTCATTGTCCTCAGGAGTTTCGCTCGCTCCATCTTCTCCATTGTTGTGGACGCTCCTTGCAGCCTCCTCCTGCCTCTTTGTCTTCTCTGCCTTTGCTTTTATTGGGGATTTTTCTTTATGGAGGAAGCGGGATGGGGACTTGGGAGGTGAGCAAAGAGTTGGCCAAGAAGAGACTGAACGTGCGGGCACAACTCTCAGTCCGTCCAGTTCGCGGCCCTCATCCCCCGACTCCGGTTTCCCTGTTGCAGCTGCTCTTAACAGATGTTTTAGGGCATCTCTGAGCCGGGTGGCATGCTTAGGACTCCAATTGAGCTTTCCACCGCCTACCCCCGTCACTTCCTCCCGTTGCTTTTTCATTTGTTCACTCACTGTGGGGGTTGGAAGCAATGCCGTTATTCCTCTTAGCAAAAATAGGCTTTTTTCTATTTCCTTTTCTTCGGAGTTTCCTGTTTGTGACGGAAAAAGTGCAAGTATGAAGGATTAAGTCTCGTTTAATTAATCTTGTAGGGAATTTTGAGGTAGTGGGTCGATTTACTTTTGGTTCTAAGTCTTTTCACATTAAACAACATCGAATTAAAGCACAGAATAACAGATTCTTTTCATATTTCACTTGATGTTTGGGTAATGTTTGCATCCATTTGTTGCACTCTACTAGGACATATGGCAGATGGTATTCTTAAAGCTGATGTAACTGCGAGGGCCTAATGGGTTATTTATGGTAGTGTTAACAGTAAGGAGTGGGTTTTGAGTATTAACAACTTAGGGAAAGCTTTCTATTGCACAAGAGCTGTGCTAACTTGCTTAAATATCTTCTCTTCAATTGGGTGTGCTGGAGGTCTAGGTTGTCCAGGTTATATACTCTACTTGGAGAAGTTGTTAACAGTGAAGCCTTGAATCAGCTCAGAACTTGTTATACTTTCAGATGGATTCAGTGTCCTGTAACATTCTTTTTCCCCCCCGCCCCATGTGATCTGCAGGAAACTAACATTCTTGACTTGGAATAGAACTAAAATAAATTTAGGATAAATAGTAACAAAGGATTGCATCATTTTGTACGTTTGACAATAAGTTTAAAAATCCATTAGATGCAAAAATCTGTCCAAAGTTACTAGTCTTAATACTTTTTTTACTCAATGGGTAGTTTATGAAATTTGGATCTTGGACTGTTGTGCCTTATTTCCTAAGTGCATTTAAATTGTGTAGGTTCTTCCTCGATGTTGAAAAAGGAAAAAAAATTGGGTAGGTTCTTTGGGCAGTGATTGTGTATAAGTGAAGTCTTAATGCTGTAATGGCTTTTCTTATCTGCAAACCTAGGCCATTCTTGTGGTTGTTGTATTTCAAGTTAAAAGGGTACACTTTTCAGTAGTTTATTTTCACCTAACAGCCATTATGTGTGCAATTGGTAGTGTAGAAAACAAAAAGGTATTGGGAGAGTAGTCGGTGGGTTTGGCCAGAATGTGTTTTGATCAGGCAGAACAAAGGTATAAAAAAAAGTGTTTTGAGAAACTGCCCTGATTTCAGAAATTAGCCATCATTTTTTAATCTACATTGGATTTTTAAAGTTGTTCTTTTTTTCTTTTTAAAGCGGGGAGAGTCTCATTTACCCAGGCTGGTCTTGAACTTGCTTCAAGTCATCCTCCCGCTTCAGCCCCCCGAGTAGCTGGCCTTACAGACTTGAGCCACTGTGTCAGGATGGATTTTTGAAATTTGAAAGTCATATTTTCATGGTGAGTTTCGTATTATAAAATTCACCTGATTTTTTTAATTCATCTTATTTTTCTTTCTTGACAGAGCAAATTCGATTAAAGAATATCAGAAAAGTATATGGAAGGTGTATGTGGTATCGTTTACGGTTATTAAAACCCCAGCCAAATATTATTCCTACAGTAAAGTAAGTAATGGATTTCAAGAAAAAAACCTACTGTTTATGATTCACTTACCTTTTTCCTAAACAGGAAAATAGTTCTGCTTGCAGGATGGGCATTGTTCTTATTCCTTGCATATAAAGTTTCCAAAACAGACCGAGAATACCAAGAATACAATCCTTATGAAGTATTAAATTTGGATCCTGTAAGTAGTATTTTTATATAATGCATATTAGTAAAGCTTGTTTTTTTTTTTTGTTTTTCCCCAGGGAGCCACAGTAGCAGAAATTAAAAAACAATATCGTTTGCTGTCACTTAAATATCATCCAGATAAAGGAGGTGATGAGGTTATGTTCATGAGGATAGCAAAAGCTTATGCTGCGTAAGTATCAGGATCCATTACAAATTTTTAAGCTAATTTTGCAACTTTGTTCTTTTGATGCTAGTTTAACGGATGAAGAGTCCCGGAAAAATTGGGAAGAATTTGGAAATCCAGATGGGCCTCAAGGTGTGGTAAATGATGATTTTAAAATATTGGCGTTCTTCAGAAACTGATATTTTTTCTATTTCAGCCACAAGCTTTGGAATTGCCCTGCCAGCTTGGATAGTTGACCAGAAAAACTCAATTCTGGTGAGTGCATTTAAATAAGATACATTATGATGAAGGCCATAATTCTTTTTCTCTTCAATTTTAGGTTTTACTTGTATATGGATTGGCATTTATGGTTATCCTTCCAGTTGTTGTGGTAAGTTTTAGCTTTTTAAGTTAATGTTTTTTTTCTTTCTTGTTTAATTTTTTTTGTGTTTTAGGGCTCTTGGTGGTATCGCTCAATACGCTATAGTGGAGACCAGATTCTAATACGCACAACACAGATTTATACATACTTTGTTTATAAAACCCGAAATATGGATATGAAACGTAAGTAAACTTTAAGTAACTTTGCTATTAATTATTTACCTTCATATTTCTTTTGTTTTGTTAGGTCTTATCATGGTTTTGGCTGGAGCTTCTGAATTTGATCCTCAGTATAATAAAGATGCCACAAGCAGACCAACGGATAATATTCTAATACCACAGGTTAGGCTAATTTCCCAAATCCCCCGATGAGCGTGTTTTTGAATAATTATTTTATTTATTCTAGCTAATCAGAGAAATTGGCAGCATTAATTTAAAGAAGAATGAGCCTCCACTTACCTGCCCATATAGCCTGAAGGCCAGAGTTCTTTTACTGTCTCATCTTGCTAGAATGAAAATTCCTGAGACCCTTGAAGAAGGTATTTGTGATTCCGGTATCTACAGAGGTTTATGATCTGTTTCAGGTTTTTTATTGTTTTGCAGATCAGCAATTCATGCTAAAAAAGTGTCCTGCCCTACTTCAAGAAATGGTTAATGTAATCTGCCAACTAATAGTAATGGCCCGGAACCGTGAAGGTGAGGAGGAAATATAGTTAATTATGTTATACGCCCTGTTTCTTTTTTTCCTGTTCTTTCTAAGAAAGGGAGTTTCGTGCTCCAACTTTGGCATCCCTAGAAAACTGCATGAAGCTTTCTCAGATGGCCGTTCAGGGACTTCAGCAATTTAAGTCTCCCCTTCTGCAGCTCCCTCATATTGAAGAGGACAATCTTAGACGGGTTTCTAATCATAAGAAGGTAATTCTTTGCTACTTTAAAGTCAGTTTTCAAATTATGTATTTTCTTTTTTTTTTTTATTCAGTATAAAATTAAAACTATCCAGGATTTGGTGAGTTTAAAAGAATCAGATCGTCACACTCTACTGCACTTCCTTGAAGATGAAAAATATGAAGAGGTTATGGCTGTCCTTGGGAGTTTTCCATATGTGACCATGGATATAAAATCACAGGGTAAGTGGGAGGTTTCTCTGTTGAGCATTGCTTTTTTGCTGTTTTTTTTCTTCCATCTTAACAGTGTTAGATGATGAAGATAGCAACAACATCACAGTAGGATCCTTAGTTACAGTGTTGGTTAAGTTGACAAGGCAAACAATGGCTGTAAGTAGTCTATCTGTATTTTTATGCTTTAAGATTTTGTATTTCTCTTCTTGCCGCCCCCCAGGAAGTATTTGAAAAGGAGCAGTCCATCTGTGCTGCAGAGGAACAGCCAGCAGAAGATGGGGTAAAAACTTGGGTTTCCGAACCTATTTTTCCAACTTAAGAGTGTGACGTGTTATGATTCACAGCAGGGTGAAACTAACAAGAACAGGACAAAAGGAGGATGGCAACAGAAGAGTAAAGGACCCAAGAAAACTGCTAAATCAAAAAAAAAGAAACCTTTAAAAAAAAAACCTACACCTGTGCTATTACCACAGTCAAAGCAACAGAAACAAAAGCAGGCAAATGGAGTCGTTGGGAATGTAAGTTTATTATTATCGTTATTATCATTATTGCAGAATCTTTGTGTTTGCCTTTCCCTTTTAGGAAGCTGCAGTAAAGGAAGATGAAGAAGAAGTTTCAGATAAGGGCAGTGATTCTGAAGAAGAAGAAACCAATAGAGATTCCCAAAGTGAGAAAGATGATGGTAGTGACAGAGACTCTGATAGAGAGCAAGATGAAAAACAAAACAAAGATGATGAAGCAGTAAGCCTTATAGGTTTAAATAATTTAAATAAATTTTAAATATTTTAATTTTTTTGTTTACTAGGAGTGGCAAGAATTACAACAAAGCATACAGCGAAAAGAGAGAGCTCTATTGGAAACCAAATCAAAAATAACACATCCTGTGTATAGCCTTTACTTTCCTGAGGTGAGTTATATACAGGCTACTGTGTTCCTTATTCTTCTTTTTTTTTTTTTTTTTTTGTTTCCAGGAAAAACAAGAATGGTGGTGGCTTTACATTGCAGATAGGAAGGAGCAGACATTAATATCCATGCCATATCATGTGTGTACGCTGAAAGATACAGAGGAGGTAACTATCAAGCAACATGATTTCAGTGTTTAACAGATTTTTAAGTGCTGATTTTATCTTCTAGGTAGAGCTGAAGTTTCCTGCACCAGGCAAGCCTGGAAATTATCAGTATACTGTGTTTCTGAGATCAGACTCCTATATGGGTTTGGATCAGATTAAACCATTGAAGGTAAGAATAGTGACTCTTCAATAAATAAGAGTTTCTGATGTCTACATTTAATTCTTCTTTCTAGTTGGAAGTTCATGAGGCTAAGCCTGTGCCAGAAAATCACCCACAGTGGGATACAGCAATAGAGGGGGATGAAGACCAGGAGGACAGTGAGGGCTTTGAAGATAGCTTTGAGGAAGAAGAGGAGGAAGAAGAAGATGATGACTAAGCAGTACTCTGAATGGACCACAGTGTTTGCACATATTTGCAATTTTTTGCTGTTTTGGAAGTGTATCATAAACCAGAAACAGTACAGAACTGATGTTGAGGGAGGTGTAGTTTTTTTACTCTTGAAATGGGTGCATAATATAACTAGGCAGTGGCGGTGCCTTGGTACAACCTGAAAAATGTTAAGGCTTATTGAAACCTTTCAAGTAGGGGATGGTACATTTATTTCATCTGCAAATGATAATAAATCCTTTGTTATTATAACTGTCCAGAAGTGTGGGCTATGTATTATCTGATCAGTCTATGGTCCCAGTAAAAGTAAAGATGCAGGAAACACAGTCTGTAAATGAGCGACTTTTCTTTGTTCAGCTTTAGTTTTAGCAAACACCACAAATATGTTTTAAGTAACATCGCTCAAGTTTAAGTAACATCGCTCAAGTTGATAATCTCTTGATAAGCTCTGTTGTTGACATTTTGCAGTGATACAACAGCTCCACTCATAGATTTAAACTTTTATTTTTACTTATCTTGGTCATAAGTTGGCATTCTCTCACATTCCACATGATATAGAGGGCTACGTTTTGGAATTTTCCTTTTCTTAATTGCCCAGAGTTATCAGACAGATTATAAAAATGGCTTTTAATGGCTTAAACCATTTCTAAACCTCTATCTTAGCAGATCAATGCAGGATCTAATTCTTTTGATAAGTTCTAGCTCTAAAAGTGATAGTGGGACTGTATGTTTTCTGATACTGGTGGCTTATGTTATTAAACCTTTTTTAAAAAAGGTTCACTCTAAAAGCTGAACTACATCCTTAGTTTTCAGTCTACTTGACTCTATCAGGAGCTTTTTAAGGAAAGTAAGTATAACATGCAAAGGAAGCTTTTTTTGTATTCATTTTGGACTCCTGTCAATAAAAATAGAAGTTTGTTGACTCGTTTTATGTTTCAATGGTGTGTGTCTTTTTACTATCAGGACATAAATAGGGCAATCCACTTCTTTATTTTTCAACTAAAGATTGAATAGTATTGTACATTACTGCTAAAGTGACTGCTATTTCTGTATACTGTAGAAAAACCCAGGAGTGAGAGGGATTTCCCCTCATAGTACAACTGGAAGGATAGTGCTTGTAAAGAGTAGAGATGTGTACATGATGAATCATTGAGGGAGGGTGGATATTTTTATTCCTAGATATGGAGGAAACATAAGTCTGTAGTATTATAAAACTGATTGTAATAATTCTTTCCTATCAAAATCTCCATAGGTCAAAATATTGTTGGAATACTAAAATTTGCAACCTTGTTTACTTTAAAAGGTTGCCACTTTCAGTGCAGAATACTACCGGCATCTTGTTACTGCAATAGTTGGAAATAAAATGTGAAAATTAGCAAAACCATGAATGGTTTTTTTGGTTCTAAATTTAAGATGTAATATTTCCTATAAAAGGGTGAAAGCAGTTTCTTTCTCTATAACCTCAATCACCAGTTTAGTGAGAGCCTTTCTTGGCAGGCAGGAGGCAGTGTCACTGAGGATTTTTTTCATTTACTTCATTGTACAAGTAGGAGGGTGGGTTTAATTTTCAAATCAGGTTCTGCTGTGAAGCACCAGTGTCTTGAGGCAGCTACTGATTACCTAAGTGTGGTGGCAGGGGGTAAGCCAGCTGGTGTCAAGTGAAAGGAGGGATTAGAGAAAACAGGTGTGGCACGAAGGCAAGGAAACTGAGCAGACAAGACAGAACAATGTGTAGAATGCATATTTCCTAGTTTTCTTGAAAGATTTCAAGAAAAGTTGTTTTTTTTTTTCTAGTGGCTACTTTGCCTTAAAGAGGCTTTATAAGTTCATTCACACAGCTGGCTTCTCTGGTTTTAAGATTCTGGAGAGGATGATAACCTAGTAACACCACAGTGCTTAAAAAAAAAAAAAAAAAAAAAACTACCATCACCAGAAAATTCCACCAGTTTGTTTTCCTTTTCTCTTTGTGTGATGTGTATGTACTTCCCAACTAAGTAAAATAAAATTTCCTCTAGTGAGTGCTTTAGGTAACCTCTTTCCATATGGCAGTAGTGAAAGAACTGAGCCTTCAGTTGATAGTTCTTCTCTCTCCAGCAAGTCGCTAAACTCCACATCCCTTCGTTTTTCCTCTGGAATGAGAATAACAAACTATCCTAGTTTGCATTTAATCTAATGGAAACTTGAGCAAAGTTTCAATTTTCTTCCTATAAAGAAACTGACATTTTGTCAACAATTGATGAGCCTATAGATCATACAGTGTATAGGAAGTGAAATTGAAACAGTTAAATTATGTGATATTTTTCTCTAATTGGTAAAGTACCTATTAAAATACAGCTGTTCATGAGGAGACTTACCACAATTCAAAGTGTAGCAGTTGTGTATTTTAGCATTATAATATTTGATTGAGGCCCTGAGGTGTTAATATCTCAATCTCAGAGTTAGATGTTCATGTCCTTTTTGAATTTTTTAAACATTTTTCATAATTTTTTTTTTAAGTTAGGGAGCACATTGAGTGAAGTTCTCTGTGTAGAACAATACCTTCTGCTCTGCTTCTCCCAGCTTTCACTGAGGGCTGGAAAAGGACAGGCCTGTCCAGCTGTACTGTCCCACTGTGTATGGGGAAGCTCAGGCTCTGGTGGAAGCAGGGGGCGTGGATGTCAAACAACTGATGTGGAAACAGGGAGGGAGAGATATAATGAGGCTCTCTAGGCATGTTATTTTTGACCACAAGTTTTGTTCAGTTTGCTTCAGCCAATCCAAACCATATACTAGAGTGTTCTGTAGTCACAATTCTTATTTCAAATGTAATTCAGCACCTTACATAATTTTTGAGAGGTTGTCATTCATCACATATTTACTGAGTTTCTATGTGCCAGGCTCTGTGACTGGATACTGGAGCTATCAAAATGAAAAAAATAGTGTTAAGAACTCACTCGCTGGTGTTAGAGCAGGTAGATGAGTGGCAATCCATTTAAATCCATTTGCCTTGGCTATTATTTGGAATGCCTTTTTTTTTTTTTAGTCTATCTACTGTAGGCAGAAGAATTATTTCTTTAGGGGCTAGCTGTTTATTTTGCTGGCCTTTTTTTCTCTCTTTCTCTTTTTCTTCTTAAGACGGAGTCTCGCTCTGTCCTCCAGGCTGGAGGAGTGCAGTGGCACGATCTCAGCTCACTGCAACCTCCGCCTCCCAGCTTCAAGCGATTCTTCTGCCTCAGCCTCCTGAGTAGCTGGGACTGCAGGTGCATGCCACCACACCCAGCTAATTTTTTAATTTTTAGTAGAGATGGGATTTTGCCACGTTGTCCAGCCTGGTCTCGAACTCCTGGCCTCAAGTGATCAGCCCTCCTCAGCCTCCCAAAGTGCTGGCATTACAGGCATGAGCCACTGCGCCCAGCCTGTTGGGTTTTTTTGGAAAAAAAACAAAAACAACAAATCATCATCCTTTCCTTTAAAATGTTTTTTTTTTTTTAAGAAACAATTTTCCCACAAACGGTCTGATTTAACTCCATGAAATCCTCTATTTAGACTGCCTTAAAGTGAAATAACTGTTGGTGAACCATAACATTTTGCCAGCTGTGTAGTGATTAGTCCAAATATGTCTCAAGAAGTTAGCACCAAGCATTCTCATCCATTTAAACTTGATGCTAGGGCTATTTTGCAAAACTTAAAAAGATGCGATCTTGTACATATTTCTGTAACCTGAGCTGAAAACCCAAATAACAATCATTGACATACTTTAGGGCTATTGTTTCAGGTGGGGGTGTATACATCCCAGGGGCGTGGAGATGATCAATCCATTGAGGAAGTATTAAGATGATTATTTGTATTTAATCTCATCCTTTTAAATTTCTATTTTTGTGTGTTTTATAATGTACATAATATATTGTACAATTGTACACTTCTATTATTTATAAATAAACATTTATTGGTGCATTAATTTTTTTTTTTCTGATTTGGGTCCATGATCAA